CATACAGAGCACTCAGCACATTCCCAGAGCTTCTTAGAATTTTTCCCTTGAGAGATCTCAGGAAATATGAGGAAAAACAACTTCAAAAAAATTAATGAAAGGCCTATCACTGTCTGCCTTTCTCTCTTTTAATCCCTGCCCTATCCTTTCTACTTTCTAGAAGTGTAGTGCCCCTTCAGTTTCAAACATTTTTCCTCTCCTTAAATTCCCAAGGTGGGATGCCCTTTTCTGGCACTCCGTCTATGAAAGGGACAGGGAAAAGATCTTATAGAAACTGAACCCTGACACGGGGCTTATTTTCCTAAGGACCAAAACATAAAAGGACAGGGTGGGACCATGGAAGGATTAATTTCAGGCAAGGGCAGCCTGTGGAGAGTGAGAAATCTGAAAAGGCTCTAGGCTTCTATGGGCATTCCCCTCCACTTCTTCTGCCTGCTGCCAGATGACTCTCACATGTGAATCCTTATTTCCTCAGGAATGCGGATCAGGGTTTGGCAAGTATGTTTTCAGTAAATAATTGCTGAATGTTCAACGCTTAAAGGCAGAAGCATAACTTTGAGTGTGCACAGTAATCACTGAAAATGATTCTGTACTCACCGTTTTGATGCAAATGCAAATTCTCATAGCCCCTGCACTGACTCCGTGGGTCACCTGTGAGTAACTCTAGCCAAAAGCCACGCACAAGCCCTGGTCTGCCTCCAGGCAGCAGACCACAACACAGTGCCCTGAGTGCACCTGCACACACCCATGGGCACACATTAAACCCATAAACGGCGGGTTATGCTAACGTGTACTTCCTTCCTCACTGCCTCACCTTGTTCATTTTCCTTTTTCCCCACCCCTCACCCCATACAATAGGATTTTTGTTTGCTTCAGTAGCATGTGACAGCACAGTCCCTGCTTTGCCTAGCTCTGTGCTGCAAGTCTCTCAGGTAACAGGTGGCAGCTTCCCCTGTTGGATTCTAGGTTTAAAAAAGAATGACCTCATGTGGGTGGAGCTCTGGGACTTCGTAGAGGTGGTGGCAGTCACAGCCAGGTAACCCTGGAGTGAAGCGGTTTAGTTAGAAGGGAGCAGATAAACTCGTCACTCTAGTAGCTTTAACCCTCACCCTGAGGCACCTTAGCAATCAGCCATTGCCTGCAAGCCTCCAAAGCTTGTCTTTGCCTAATATGGAGCCCAAAGAAGCCACTGGGAAAGAAAACATGGTCACCAAGAAAAAGAATCTGGCCTTCTTGAGGTCTAGACTCTATATGCTGGAGAGAAGGAAGACTGACACTGTGGTTGAGAGCAGTGTTTCTGGGGACCACTCTGGCACCTTGAGGAGGAGCCAATCTGACAGGACCGAATACAACCAGAAATTACAAGGTAACCAAAAAGAAATCAATTGTCCCAGTTACATGCCTCACCTGTATATGTTTTCATTTAACAGAAAAGATGACTCCACAGGGTGAGTGTTCTGTAGCTGAGACCTTAACCCCAGAGGAAGAGCATCATATGAAGAGGATGATGGCAAAGCGGGAAAAGATCATTAAGGAGCTGATACAGACAGAAAAGGATTATCTCAATGATCTAGAGCTGTGTGTTAGGGAAGTGGTTCAGCCCCTGAGAAATAAAAAGGTAAATATATATTTGAGATTTTTTTTTCTCTCCTCCATCAGCTCAATGTTTTTTGTTTCTTCAGACTGATAGGCTGGATGTGGATAGCTTGTTTAGCAACATTGAGTCCGTGCATCAGATATCAGCCAAGCTGCTGTCATTGTTGGAAGAGGCCACAACAGACGTGGAACCGGCCATGCAAGTAATTGGTATGTTTATTCTCTTCTCGAGTTCTACAATAATGTCATTTTGCCTTTGTTTTGCATTTATCAGGAGAAGTATTCTTGCAGATTAAAGGGCCACTGGAAGATATTTATAAAATCTACTGCTATCACCATGATGAAGCACATAGTATACTGGAGTCCTATGAAAAGGAAGAAGAGCTGAAGGAACATTTGAGCCACTGTATCCAGTCCTTAAAGTAAGGCCTTTTCAAATGATGATTCCCATCTCCATGAATTTACTTTCTTTTTCTTCTCTTACAGGAAAATATACATGCAAGAGTAAGTACTTTTTAAAATAATATAAATCAAATTGTGAAACTGATATTATTTATCTGTATTGTAGAGGCAAACCAAACTTATTGGACATGGGCTCTTTGATGATCAAACCAATTCAACGTGTGATGAAATACCCCCTATTACTGTGCGAACTTCGGAATTCCACCCCTCCCTCTCACCCAGATTACAGAGCACTGGACGATGCCTTTGCTGCTGTGAAGGACATTAATGTTAACATCAATGAACTTAAAAGAAGGAAAGATTTAGGTAGGAAGAGACATGATGAATTGGTTGTTTTCTTCAGCTACGTTATTACATTCTTCCTTTTCAGTTCTAAAATACAAGAAGAATGACGAGGATGAATCACTTAAAGACAAATTGTCTAAACTAAATATTCATTCAATTAGCAAGAAATCAAAAAGAGTGACAAATCATCTGAAGATTCTGACCAGAGGAGAATCACAGGTAATTTTTCTTCTTGGACCACCCACCTTTTCGAGTTATGAAAATAATTTCATATATATTTTAGGTTAAAGACAATACCTTTAACAGAGAAGAAAAGCTGTTTAGAGCTTTAGAAAAGACTGTGAGGCTTTGTGTGAAGAACATTTCACTCTGTCTTCAACACATACAGGTAGGTGAGACACAACTGTTTTCAGTGTTCTAGCCTTTTTTGTAACTTTGTTCTTGGGTTTCAGGATGCCATGCCCCTGGCTCTGCAGAGTGTGATGGACCTTCAGGAGATTTCATACAACAAAGACGATGAGATGGACTATTCTGAGACCCTAAGTAATGCCTTAAATTCGTGTCATGACTTTGTAAGTTATTTATATTCACAGATAAATGCAAACTCTGAAATGGGCTCATTTTTTCTTTTGGCAGGCATCTCACTTACAGAGACTCATCCTGACCCCCTTGTCAGCCCTGCTGTCCTTATTCCCAGGGCCTCACAAGCTCATCCAGAAACGCTATGACAAACTGCTGGATTGCAACAGCTACCTGCAGCGATCAACGGGAGAGGAGTCAGACTTGGCCAAAAAGGAGTATGAGGCCCTCAACGCCCAGCTTGTGGAGGAGCTCCAGGCATTCAACCAGGCTGCTCGGAAGATTCTGTTGAACTGTCTATGCAGCTTCATTACCCTCCTTAGGGACCTGATGCTCGTGGCACAGCAGGCTTACTCCACACTTGTGCCGGTAAGCACAGCACCAACACCTAGCTAGCTACCTGGAAACAATGCCATATTATTTCTACCTATAGATGCCACTGTTGGTTTCAAGCATTTCTGAGATTCAGAATCAAGTACTAGAAGAGATCCAAAATTTGAATTGTGTGAAAGAAAACAGTGCCACCTTTATTGAGAGGAAACTCAGTTTTGAAAAGAAGAAACCTGTGCAGATTCTGGTGAGTTTGGCAGCATTCATGACAATGATAACTCTAAACCAAAACTTCTCCTTATTTCTCCCAGCCAGAAATGCCACATCAAACTGACATTCATCGCTCCAAACTTCTATCCACATATAGTGCAGAGGAACTCTATCAAGCTAAGCGCAAGTGCAATGCTACACAAGAATATGACATCAATCTTCTGGAAGGAGACTTGGTGGCTGTGATAGAACAGAAAGATCCACTGGGGAGTACAAGCAGGTGGCTTGTGGACACAGGAAGTAAGTTTTTCCCCAGAACTACCACTCTTCTTTTGGTTCTTCTTTCTTTTTATTTCCTATCCAGATGTGAAAGGATATGTTTATTCCTCCTTCCTAAAACCCTACAATCCAGCAAAAATGCAGAAAGTGGATGCTGAGAACAGGTTCTGTGACGATGATTTTGAGAACATCAGCCTCTTCGTGTCTTCACGGCCAGCTAGTGACAGTGTCACAGGCACCTCAGAAAGCAGCATTGGTGATAGCAGCTCATCTCTTAGTGGCACATGTGGAAAGTTTGAAACAAATGGTACTGATGTTGACAGTTTTCAAGAAGTAGACGAACAGGTAAAAATTTGATGTAAAAATATGTGGTTGTTATTCCAATAATGTCTTTTGTTTCTTTGTCTAGATTTTCTATGCAGTTCATGCTTTTCAAGCACGGAGTGACCATGAACTCAGCCTTCAGGAATACCAGAGAGTTCATATACTCAGGTTTTGTGACCTAAGTGGCAATAAAGAGTGGTGGTTAGCTGAAGCTCAAGGGCAGAAAGGATACGTGCCAGCTAACTACCTTGGAAAGATGACTTATGCTTAAGAAAATAAGCCTTCAACTTTTATTTTCCAGCAAGTTGTTGATTGACTACCTCATAAAACTGACATTACAAAACTTTGGACCAGAAAGCAAGAAACCTCTGAACTACAGAAACTGATACTGTACTGGGTTTTCAGGAATACTGTACTTCCTAACAGGATTATTGCATGAATGTATTATAAAGGATACATGTTGAAAGAAATACTAAGCCAACAGAAATAGCAAAGCAAATGACCCAAGCTTCAACTATCAACTATTTAAAAGTGAAGATCTTTTGAAGGAGTAATTATATTCTTTTATCATCAAGAAAGGTTGGATCCAAAGGTTTTTCAATTTACTTTTTTTTTTACTGTATGATGTATTTTGCCTTAAATGTTTTTGTTTTTCATATTGCTCTCTTGCAAATGCATACATGTTTATATACATACATATAAACCATATATATTATGTAGCTTTATACACGTATGTGGATAATATGAATTATACACCTATATGTATAAATCAGAGTATACACCAAATATACATAAGAAGAATATACCACCAACTAGAAGTCTTTGATAATATATTTTGTTAATGTTTCGTTTATATGTTTTGAACTAAAACTGAATAACTTGATATTAACATGTAACATTACTGAATGCACACTATATGCCAGACATTGTTCTAAGTGCTTTATATGTAGTAACTTGTTTAATATTCAAAACATTATGAAGAAACCATGGCCCAAAAAGGTGAAGTAATTTAATCCAAATCACATTGCTATTAAGTGGTGGGCCTGGACTTAAACCTAGGTAGTGTAAACCAAAAATAAAATTCTAAGGCTTCCAACCATCTAAATAGACTTCCCCTTCAGCCAGGGCTTTTTTCTTTCTTTTCTTGTTGTTTTTTTTTTTTTTTAAAGAGACAATAAAAGGAGGTTTTTTTATTCAAAGGTATAACTGGATAAGTAGATTTGTTTACAATCATTCTTGTGAAATACTTTTTTAAAAAAATACGATCAACTTCTTTGCAAATAGTAGACACATACCTCAACAATGATGACCTAATTTTTGATCCATAATGTAAGATTAGGTAGAAATAGGCAAGCTCACACTGCTAAATTAACTATCAAATACTCAGTCAAAACTCCATTTGTGGCCCCCACTTCTTGATCTATTTCTGTTCCACTTCGTCTTCTACCATCTTGCCGACTTTCCTGAGCAACTGCTTTGTCGACTCTCTCTACCTGACCAATTGCCAGATCGACAACCTGACTGGCCTGACCAGCCACTCCTCTGTCTGGAATTAAAAGATGTTTCCATCATAATATTCTTTAATTTCAGGTAATTTAGCTGGCACTGAGAGTATCCAGCCGGAATCATGCCACTTTGCCTGTAACCTTTGACTCAATTGGAGGAATATCAAAGCAAACACCCATATTTCCTTTCAGGAGGCACACTCTGGTAATCTGAGACACTGCATTACTATTCAGCTTTCTAAGTTCTTTCCAAGCACAGCTGACATCCTGTATTTCCTCTAGGCTTTCCAGAGTCATGGTCACAAACCCCTTATCAGAGTTGATTAAAGATCATGGTTCAAAGCTTGATACACCAGAAATGTGGGCTAAAGCTGCAGCCAATGCATCTATCGCCCCTTTCTCTTCTATCAGTATCTGAGCTGATGGTTGGAAAAAAATCAACAGCAGCATAAGAAATGGAAGCCAGAGACCTTATGGCATCCATGCTTTTAAATTTAACTAAATCCATTGTAGAAGGAACACCTACACATTTAAAAGTAATTTGTGTTTTTTGTTCCACATGTCTTAGTTGACCTTTCTCTTGGTTGATAAAAACATATACAAACCCCTGTCTGTCCAGCTTTACCCACGCATCCAGAGAGATGGATATAGGACTCAATATCCTGAGGAGGAGAACTTTGAATCACCAGGTCAACTACAGGAATGTCCAAACCACGAGGAGCCACATTGGTTGCCACCAAAACTTTATAATTACCTCTCTGAAGCCTTTTAGTGTAATTTCTCTTTGTGACTGTGCAATGTCCCCATGTAAACACAGTGCATTCTGTTTTGTGCGGATTCATGGCCATGTCAGTTACATTCTTCTTCGTCTCACAGAAAATAATAGCCCTCCCTTCAGATCCACTGTAGACTTGAAGGACATCTCATTTTCATCTGTGTTTTATAAAGGAGGAAATTGAGGACCTCACATGGAGGGACTGGAATTTAAAACCAGGTCTTCTGACTTTAAGGCCTTTCTTTTAGTGTTTTCCCTTTTCTTTTCCTTAAGTCACTAAAATCTGTAGTTATATAATCTTACATAAAGCATATGCAAAATAGAAAAATGATAGTCACCACATATCTACTAATGGGATTAAAATGTACAATCCTAAAAGCTTACTTGTTAGCACACTTGCTTATCTGTCCATTCATTCATTGAACCAGTAAGTATTTATTGAGAGTTAGTGGGAATACAATGCTGTGCAAGACAAACAAGATCCCTCCATTCATACCACTTAAATTCTAGTGGGGAAAACATCTGCACATAACAAACTAAATAAAATGATCATAAAATAATAAATGCTATTTATATAAAACTGGCTACTTTCATTACTGCTCAGTTAAAGGGTCTTGTAGCTCATTTTATGACATGAAAAAAATCAAGGTCTAAAAGCTCCTTGAGACAATTTAAACTCTAATACCAAATATACCTCTATAAAATACCAAACTGAGCTAAATACGGTATATGTGTACTTATACATATGTACATAACCTAAATATACGTGTGCACACATTATCTATACAAAGAGCCATACTCAGTGAAAGATAAATTACCTCCTAAACTAAAGTCCCCTCTGAGGTACAACAGAAATTAAAATAATTGCTTCTCTTCTCAACTCTATGTAGCACGTATTTTCCATGATGGGATAAATGTTTTCATTTCAAGTGCCAATGTGTGAACTGTAATAAACATTACTGCTTTCATTTTTTGTAGGTATGGAGGTTACATTAACTGT